GAGCTAGGATTACAGGTGTGCTCCCTGTAATTTTGTATTTTTAGTAGAGACCCCTGCTAATTTTGTATTGTTAGTAGAGACAGAGTTTCACCAGGTTGGCCAGGCTGGTCTCGAACTCTTGACCTCAGGTGATCCACCCACCTCGGCCTCCCAAAGTGCTGGGATTACAGGCGTGAACCACCGCGCCCGGCCTCATTCATTCTTTTATTTTTTTAAAAAAAATTATTATTGCATACCAACTCCCTCACTTACTGTGTGACCTTGGACAAACTACTTAATTTCTCTGTACTTTAGTTTTCTTATCTGTAGAATGGGGATAATAATAATACCTACCCACAGTGTCACTGTGAGTGTTTTTACAGTGACATGATATATAATGAGAATTAAATGAGTTAATTCATATAAAGCATTTAGAGCCTGGAACAAAGTTCAGCACTGTTTGAGTACTAGGTGTTATAACAGTGACGTTGCTACACCCTTCACTGCTACTGTGTGCCAGTCAACATCTCCCATAGCCATTCATTGCTTAGGTAATTCATGTTGGTGGCCAAGACAGGTCTGGGAAGAAGACAGATGAATCAGACTGCTCACTGCACTTTGTCCAGCTACACCTGGCACATATAGAAGCTCCTCTAAATGCTTGCTGAATGGATAAGCGAATGTCTTCCTATTGAACTCCAAGTTCTTTGAAGGCAGGGACCATATTCCTAGCTGTCATATCCCTAGAACAATGCACTGGTGAGGCACACAGTAGGCGCTTAGGGATTATACATAGATAAATGACTGCAGGTGGAAAATCACTAAGGCTACAAAGCGAGCATAGGTAAGGTGCTGCAGAGAGACAGCCCCCAGTTTCAGGAAGGCGGTAGCCCTGGAAGCGTGGCTGCCAGCGCCCTTAACGGCGCGATGGCTGCTGGGAAGCACAGGCTCGCTTGGCTCGCCCCGGGATCCCGGGAGAGCGCCGCGGTTGGCGTCGGCGTCAGCCCCACGCCCCGCCCCGCCCCCTCCGCCGGCTCACGTGACCGTCTTTGGGCCGGCGCGAACCATGGCCGGCATGGTGGACTTCCAGGATGAGGAGCAGGTCAAGTCCTTTTTGGAGAACATGGAGGTGGAGTGCAACTACCACTGCTACCACGAGAAGGACCCGGACGGTGAGCGGCTCCAGCGCAGCCCGGCGACGCGTCATGAAGAACAACCCTTGCCCTCTTCTCGCAGGTTGCTATCGGCTGGTGGACTATTTGGAAGGGATCCGGAAGAATTTTGATGAGGCTGCCAAGGTGTTGAAGTTTAACTGTGAAGAGAACCAGCACAGTGATAGCTGCTACAAACTGGGGGCCTACTATGTGACTGGAAAAGGTAAGGAGGGCCTGCCTTTTGGGTCCTTGTCAGGTTTATTTTTTCCTACTTTCCTTCCTCTCAGGTGGTCTGACCCAGGACCTGAAAGCTGCCGCCAGGTGCTTTTTGATGGCGTGTGAGAAGCCTGGAAAGAAGTCAATAGCAGCATGTCACAACGTTGGCCTCCTGGCACATGATGGACAGGTTAATGAGGATGGCCAGCCTGACTTGGGAAAGGCCAGGGACTACTACACAAGGGCCTGTGATGGTGGCTATACTTCCAGTTGCTTCAACCTCAGTGCCATGTTCCTGCAGGGTGCCCCAGGCTTTCCCAAGGACATGGACCTGGCATGTAAATACTCCATGAAAGCCTGTGACCTGGGTCATATCTGGGCCTGTGCCAATGCCAGTCGCATGTACAAGCTGGGGGATGGTGTTGATAAGGATGAGGCCAAGGCCGAGGTGCTAAAAAATCGAGCCCAGCAGCTACACAAAGAACAGCAGAAAGGTGTCCAACCCTTAACATTTGGGTAATGTGGTCCACCCTCCCTCCCAGGCAACAAACTGCTTGAGGCTGGCAGCTCCTGTTTCTGAAGACTGATGCAGCCCTTGAAGGTCAACCTGCTGGAGCAAAAAAACTTGGGACTTGAATTTGTAGCTCCATTTACATGGATCCATTGCCCCAGCTACTGGAGTATAGCCTACAATGTTTATTTCAGTCAATATTCCTTTATCTGGGTGTTCTGTACAATGTTTATTACAGTCAATATTCCTTCATCTGGATGTTCTGTGAAGATAGCCATGTTTATGGGGGTCTTAGTTTTCAAACTCTGGCAACTCTGTGAAAAATAGGAGCAAACTAGAGAGCCCTGGAGATTGGTAGTAGGGAAGGGAGGATAGCAGGAAGTTTGAAAAATTAGCAGCCCCGGGGCCTAAAGGAATCAGCTGTCATCATTTTCATCATTATTATTTTGGTTAGGATGGCTTGAAAATCAGAACGTATCTTGGTTTACGTAATTGAGGTCTTAAAGAACTAAGAACAGTTAAATAGTCACAACTACCACCCTCTGACTTACATAATCATTGGTGTGGGCTTCGTTTTGCCTTTAGAGTCACATCTTTCAGTAAATTCACAGAGATCAAGAGGGACGTGCAACATACAGCTTAAAGGCTGTTATGCTTCAGGGTTGCTGAAGAAGATGAAACATCAGCCTGCCATCGTCTAGAAGAGACATTGGCAGTTAAAAATTAGCACCTCCAGTGTAGTCGCCTGGCACTGCCCATCATGCTGAGGGAGCAGATTCTTCCCAAGGCAGCTTCAGCTAGGAGTTTGTAAGCAAGGACTTTGTGACACATTTGTCCCCTGGAACTGAGCCTTTTTAACTGTCCCTGTGAATGAACAATTTTGAGTGACCTACGGTTTGTGTTAATTAGTGTTCTTTCCAGATTCCAGGTACCGTAGAGAGTATGTTCTTTGTGGTGGTTGTGCCTTTTAAGAACATTTGTGGCCGGGCACGGTGGCTCACGCCTGTAACCCCAGCACTTTGGGTGGCCAAGGCGGGTGGATCACGAGATCAGGAGATCATGACCATCCTGGCTAACACGGGGAAACCCCATCTCTACTAAAAAATACAAAAAATTAGCCGGGCGTGGTGGCAGGCGCCTGTAGTCCCAGCTACTGGGGAGGCTGAGGCAGGAGAATTGCTTGAACCCGGGAGGCGGAGCTTGCAGTGAGCTGAGATTGCGCCACTGCCCTCCAGCCTGGGCGATAGAGTGAGACTCCGTCTCAAAAAAAAAAAAAAATTTGCTTTTTCTGTTGTCTCCCCAGCTTGTCACCAGGGGGCGAGCTTGCCATTTCCCTGCTGGTAACAATACCATTCTGTCACCATCTACTGTTTTAGGCTTCCGTTTTGCAGCCGTCCTGAAAGGAAGGCTTGCTGTGTAAATGAAGGCTTGTGAGCACAGCAGCCAGCCTCTCAAGTTGATAGAGGACAGGGACTTCCCCAAGTGCACAGAGGAGATTTCAAAAGACATCAAATTCACTTTTTAAAAATGTAAAGTAGCTTTTGGTGTGCTTAAACTAGGTCAGGCCAGGCGTGGTGGCTCATGCCTGTAATCCTAGCATTTTGGGAGGCCAAGGCAGGTGGATCACTTGAGGTCAGGAGTTCGAGATCAGCCTGGCCAACATGACGAAACCCCTTTCTCTACTAAAAATATAAAAATTAGCTGGGCGTGGTGATGCATACCTGTAATCCCAGCTACTTCGGAGGCTGAGGCAGGAGAATCACTTGAACCTGGGAGGCAGAGGTTGCAGTAAACTGAGACTGTGCCACTGCACTCCAGCCTGGGCAACACAGCAAGACTCTGTCTCAAAAACAAAAACAAAACTAGGCCAGGTGCAGTGGCTCACGCTTGCAATCCCAGCACTTTGGGAGGCCGAGGCAGGCGGATCACGAGGTCAGGATTTCGAGAACAGCCTGGCCAACATAGTGAAACCTCGTATCTACTAAAAATACAAAAATTATCTGGGTGTGGTGGTGGGCACCTGTTGTCCCAGCTATTCAGGAGGCTGAGGCAGGAGAATCGCTTGAACCCAGGAGGTGGAGGTTGCAGTGAGCCAAGACCATGCCATTGCACTCCAGCCAGGTAACAGAGTGAGACTCTGTCTCAAAAAAACACACACACACACACACACAAAACTGTAGGTCAAAAAACATGAAAATATGTTCAACATCACTAATTAGGGAAATGTAAATCAAAAACCACAATGAACTCTTAAAATTCAACAGTAAGAAAACAACCTGATTAAAAACAGGCCAAAACCCTTAACATATCTCAGCAAAGAAGATAGACAGGTGGCAAATAAGCATATGAAAAGATGTTCCATATAACATGTCATCAGGAAAATGCAAGTTAGAACAACAGACCACTATACAACTATTAGAATGGCCAAAATCCAAAGCACCGACAGCATGAAATGCTGGGAAAGTTGGAGCAACCAGAACTCTTATTCCTTGCTGGTGGGAACGCAAGATGGCACAGCCACTTTGGAAGACAGTTAAGCAGTTTCTTACAAAAACTAGGTAAGCTCTTACCATGTGATCCAGCAATCTTGCTCTTTAGTATTTACCTGAAGGAACTGAAAACATGTCCACACAAAAACCAGCACATGGATGTTTATAGCAGCTTTATCTATAATTGCCAAAACTCAACCCAAAATGTCTTTCAGTAGGTAAATGGGTAAATAAATTGTGGTGCATGTAGTCATTATTCAGTGCTTAAATCAAGCTATGACAAATTATGAGTTATCAAGCTATAAGAAGTCACAGAGGAACTTAAATGAATGCTACTAAATGAAGCCAGTCTGAAAAGGCTTCATATTAAATGATGCCAACTATATGACACTGGGATGTATTCTGGAAAAGGCAAAACTATGGAGACAGTAAAAAGCAGTGGGTGGGGGAGGGGAGGGAGGAATAATTGGAGCACAGAAGATTTTTAGGGCAGCGAAACTACTCTGTATGATACTATAATTATAAATACCTGTCATTGTACATATGTCCAACCCCCTAAAATGTACAACACCAAGAGTGAACCCTAATGTAAACTGTGGACTTTGAGTGATAATGATGTGTCAGTGTAGGTTCATCAATTACTGCAAATGTACCTCTTTGGTGGGAGATGTTGAAAATGGTGGAGACTATGCATGTGTGGGGACAACAACTATATGGGAAATCTCTGTACCCTCTCAATTTTGCTGTAAACCTAAAATTGCTCTAAAATATAAAGTCTATTAAAACCACAATGATATTGCCTCATATCCCATTAGGATGGCTA